ACAACAATCACCACCGGGTCTACGTCCTTTAAAAACACCTGAGCGGCGGACCCGGTGGCTCATGCCTGTAATCCCGGCACTTTGGGAAGCCGAGGCGGGCGGATTGCTTGAAACCAGGAGTTCAAGACCACCTTGGGCAACATAGGGAGACCCCGTCTCTACAAATAGTAATAGTAATAATAATAATAATAATAATAATAATAATAATAATAATAAATTAAATTAGCCAGCGTGGTGTCGTGTGCCTACAGTCAGTCCCAGCTACTCGGGAGGCTGAGGCGGGAGGATCTCCTGAGCCCACGAGTTCCAGGCTGCAGTGAGCTGTGGTCGCGCCATTGCACTCCAGCCTAGGCGACAGAGCCAGCCCCCTTGTCTGTATAAAAACAGAGAAAGAAAAGAGAAGAAAGAAGGAAAGGAAGGAAGAAAAAGAAAGGGAAAGACCACTGGAAGTGGAGGCCAGGCGTGCCTGAAGCCTTGGCAATCAACAGCCAGCGCACACTCGCAGCCTCGGTCTCTGGGCGGGCCTCTCCACCCCTTTCCTCCACGGGGCCTATGGGGCTGCGGGGAGGAAGGGGCGCACCCATCGTCGACCCCTACAGGGCGCGCAGTGGGTGATTGCGGCACTGGCTCGCGTTCCCGCCCGAGGGAGACGAGGCGGGACAGCGGGCGGGAAAGGGAGCCTGCGCCGCAATCTTTCCCGCCCGAAAGACCCGCCCCGCGGTGGGCCCCAGTCCCCGCCCGGTCCGCGGCGCTGCCGGCCCCTCCTCGCCGCCGCGGAGCTGGACCGCAGTTGTGCCCCGCCGACCATGCGCCGCCTCCCGCGGGCCCTGCTGCTGCAGCTGCGCCTCGCCCTGCTGGTGGCCGCGGGGGCCCCGGAGGTGCTGGTCAGCGCGCCGCGGAGCCTGGTGTGGGGGCCCGGGCTGCAGGCGGCCGTCGTCCTGCCGGTCCGCTATTTCTACCTGCAGGCGGTCAACTCGGAGGGCCAGAACCTCACTCGCTCTCCCGCAGGTAGTGTCCAGCCGCCGGCCTCCCTCGTCCCGCGGCCGGGTCCCCGCGCGTCCCCGCCGCCCGGGAGTCCGCCCGCGGCCTGCGTGGCGTCCCTCCCCGGCGTGTGTCGCCCCTTTTTGGGTCTGGTCAGCTCCTCTTCCCTCCTCCCGCCCATACTCAAAGCGGGCAAAAATCACCACGAAAGTTTGTGGAATGAATGAATGAATGAACTTGAAGGGCCCTTCCGCATTTAATGTGCAGGGACTGATGTTGCGAATGGACGGCGCCCGGGCGTTACAAGGAGTGTGCCGTGAGTCACACGTTGCCTTCCATCTCGGACTTAGTTGTCTGAACTGTGAGGGATTGCAGGGAGCGCTTTCCAGTGGTGAGTCATCAAGCCGACGGATCGCGTCGGATTTTAATGATTTTTAAAATTTCATTCATTCAAGAAATACTTCTTTGATGTCTACTTCTGTGTTTGGTAATTCTGCTGGGAATCTAAGGATGAAAAGACAATGCCTGACCATCAAGGAACTTACAGTCTGTTGGTCAAAGACATGCAAATAACTGATCACTGTACAAGATAATTGAAGGTATGTACAGAGTGCAGTGGCAACATTGAAGCACTGCCAGAGACTGGAGAAATCCAGGAAGATTTCAGGAGCAGAGACTTGAAGGATGAGAAGGTTTGCTGGGCAGGCATATAGAAGGACGCCATGGCATGTGCAGAAGCACAGAGGCGTAGGAGACCGTGGTGTTCGGGAAAATAAGTACTGTAATTTAATGATACTGAGCGGAAAAGCCTGGTTGATTGTAGCCTCTGGTCTTCAAGCGCCTTGAATGCCAAGCAAATGACTTTATAACTAGATAAAAGAGAGCCACTGGAGAAATTTGAGCTGAGGCAAGAATCTGCCTCTCCCTTAACTACCTCAGTGGCTTGTTTTCTACATTTGATTCAGAACACCACTCCTGAAGTTGTCTTTGGGCATTGCTTTGATAACGTGTCTACCAGTTAGACCCTAAATACTCAGACAACTGGTTTCATATGCATGATATGCATTTAGGTAAAATAATTCCGACTCTATTGACAGAAACGCATGTGTGTATATCAGGGTTTCACAAACTTTTTCTTTAAAGGGCCAGATAGTAAATAATTTAGGCTTTGTAGGTGATATCATCTCTCACATTTATTCAGCTGTGCTTTGTAGCCATGGACATATAACAAACCCGTTTATGTTACAATAAAACTTTTTATGGCCACTGAAATTTCAATTTCATATAGTTTTCCATAAGTCACAGAATATTATTATTTTGATTTTTCTCCAACCCCCCTCCTCCTTTTTTTTTTTTAAGAGACAAGGTCTTTGTCACCCAGGATGCAGTGCAGTGGTACAGTCATAGCTACTGCAGCCTCAAATTCCTGGCCTCAAGGGATCCTCTTGCCTCAGTCTCCCCAAATGCTGGGATTACAGGCATAATCCACCATGCCCATCCCCATTTTAAAAATATAAGAATCATTGTTAGCTTACAGGATTTACAAAAACAGGCACTGAGCTGGATTAGCTAGTTTGTCAATCTCTAATGTATGTTAAAGACTCTCAGTTAAAATCCAAATGATACATGACTTAAAGTTGTGTATATGTTTTATATGTACATATATTATATATACATAAATATATTTAAACAAACGAAAAAGTTTACAGACAGTTTCTATTAAATATCTTAACAGAAGGAAAGTTACATTTATGATTCTGCATGGTTTACCCCTGTGATCTGTGACTTTTCTTTTTTTACCTTTTTTAGTCTTAGAAAGACTTCTCAGCCTGGGCAACATAGCAAGATTCCATCTCTACTTAAAATAAAAATTTTAAAAATTACCTACTTGGGAGGCTGAGGCAGAAGGATCAGTTGAGCCCAGGAGCTCAAGGTTGCAGTGCATTATGATTGTGCCACTGCACTCCAGCCCGGGCAACATAGCAAGACCCTTTCTCTAAATAAATAAATAAAATGGAACTTTTTGGACAACCTTACTTTCATTCCTTTGGATTCCCTTTGTTTCCTTTCAGGCCTCTTGATTTCTGGCTTCCAGTTAAAAAGGTGCCGTATAGTTCTGAAAACTCACCCAACTAGTTTCTTACATTTCTGCCACCAACATTCACTTCCAAGTCCTGAAGTCTTTCCCTCTTCAAGAACCAACTGAATAGCTGGTTATTCATGCCTTGTAATCTCAGCACTTTGGGAGGCCAAGGCTGGTAGACTGCCTGAACTCAGAAGTTTGAGACCAGTCTGGGCAACATGGCAAAACCCATCTACCAAAAAAATCCAAAATATCAGCCAGGCGTGGTAGTGCACAGCTGTGGTCCCAGCTACTGGGGAGGCTGAGGTGGGAGGATCTCTTGAGCCTGGGAGGCTGCAGTTGCATTGAGCTGAGATTGTGCCACTGCACACACACAAAAGAACTAATTGGAAAAGAGGAAAAATCTTCTCAAGCTGTAGCCTGTTGTACACAACTTAGAAAGTTTCCCTTATTATCACTCCCATTCGACAGTGTAGAATTTCCCTGAATGCCACTATTATGCTACATATATCCAAGTACCCAGATAACAAAAATATTGTGAACTTCAGTGATCTAAAGCAGGACATCTCAAACTGGGGTTCACAAACAGAAATTATAGGGTCTTTGTCCTTGGGTGGGGGGAAGAACTGTATCTTTATTTTCAGTAAACTCCTGCTTAAATTGAACATTTCCTTCAATTATGAATGTAGGCAGTACCTGTTGATACTATTATATTCCCAGTCTCTAGCACAATGCTTGCTAGAGATGCTGAGTAACTATTGTAGATGAAAAGAAATAAGGGGTGGAGGGAGGGATGATTGAAATATGTCAAGATGGAAGGATATAAATACTTATTTTCTACTCAGTCTTCTACCTTCATCAGTAATAATATCTTCATAAAATAATCTTACCTCCTGGCTGTGTAGTACTTTAGTGTTTTATACTATGGCTTGCTTAATTTGTCCTCCAAAATAGTCTTGTAAGGTAGGAAGGATAGATATTACTGTCTTTACACATAAGAAACTGGGCTCAGTGAAGCTAAAATGCCTTGCCCAGTGGGCTCCACAGTGAATGTGTCAGAGCCAAGGCAGGAACAGCCCTTTGAACTTCTACTTCATTGCTCTTTCTGTTTTATCAAATCATCCTTAATATGATTGTCGTACGTCAGTTTACAATAAGATCTTGGAGGGTGTTCGTCGTTGGCAGCTAGCCAGATATTTTTGGAGGATTTCCATTTAGCCTCATGGTACAACACCTTAGCCTTCTGGGATTTTGTTTCCCTTGACCGTGTGGGGTCAACACTTTTGCTGCAGCTGTAGAGGGCCTTAATGAGCTTCCTAAACAACAGAGGAGGAGATGACTCCATTGTATCCGAAGTGCCAGAAGTATTCCTCCAACTGTGACTGCTGCAAAGCTACATTCAAATATTGGCTCTGCTGCTCATTATGTATGTGACCTTGGGCAAGTTACTTTATTTCTTGGAGCATTGGTTTCTTGATCTATAAAATGGGAGTGACAGATACCTACCTCAAATTTCTTGTAGGAAATAAATGACATAGAAAATACATATGAAAGTCTCAAGCCCATAAAAAGTGCTAAGTGAATTTCTAAATATGCTTTTGATTTCTTACCAAATCAAACGTGTTCAAGATTTCTGATTCTAATGATGTAACACTTTGATGCTGCCAACCTCCTTTTGTCTACATAGTCACTGCATTCTCATCCAGTTAGCTATTTTTCTTAAGTTTGAATTTATTGAGTAGAAAACTCAAGCTGAGCCTCAATTCTTTTTTTTTTTTTTTTTTTTTGAGACAGAGTCTAGCTTTGTTGCCCAGGCTTGAGTGCAGTGGCGCGATCTCGGCTCACTGCAACCTCCGCCTCCTGGGTTCAAGTGAGTCTCCTGCCTCAGCCTCCTGAGTAGCTGGGATTACAGGTGCGCATCATCATGCCCGGCTAATTTTTGTATTTTTAGTAGAGAAGGGGTTTCACCATGTTGGTCAGGCTGGTCTCAAAATCCTGACCTTGTGATCCACCTGCCTTGGCCTACCAAAGTGCTCGGATTACAGGCGTGAGCCACCACGCCTGCCGTTGAGCCTCAATTCTATCCCACTATATTAGTACCCAGAGCTAATGAGAATTTTCATGCCTTCCATTTGAAGGAATTTGAAATTTCACTCTTCTCATTTTCTCTTTTATGAGGTTAGAATTCTTATTTCTGTTTCAGTCCTGATCCATATTATCTTGCATTGATTCTAACATTAATTTCATGTCAACAATGACACAGGCATGACAGATTACTGTAAAAAATAACTGAACATTTAAAATATATATTTCCAATGGCTATATTATAGTTGTATACATACATTTTGAAATGTAACTTTTAAATGATATTTCAGCGACAAAAAATATTACAACTGGAAGCGACCATAATTCTTTAGTCTGATACTTTCAATTTACAAATAATTGACGCATTTTGAAGCTAGTTGTTTTTTTCTGTCTTTCCCAAAAGTCACATAGTCAATAATATTCTTGTCTTATAACTGTTTTGTTTATTTAAAATAATAATATATGGAGAATAAGACTGTTTGATCAGGAAATAAGAAAACCTTTTTGTACATTTCCAGTTTGGGGAGGGAGCAATGAAAATGGCTTTCCAATTCCCAGACTTTCCTCTTCAGATTTCGATCTGCTGTGCCATGTTGCCTTTCTGAAACCATGTGGGAAATAATGCAAAGCAATAATTTATGTGTTTCATTTGTGCAGTTCAGGTAACTGGCCAACATTTCTAATAATTTCCTATTAAATTATTACCACTTTATAGCATCTTCCATGTTTATTATACTTCATTTAGGTTAGCAGATTTATTTCGTAATTTTATCATACTTGTTTCAAGGATCCTAAAATGTATATGTTTGGTACTCGATTATTAATATTTAATAGCAAGATGTCAGATACCACATTGTTATTACTAAATTGAAGAGACTGAGAAACATTTCTGCAGACTCACAAGAAAAAAAACCCTTAAAGATCAAAAGAAAGTAGATATTACACTCACTCGATTTAGAAACTAAGAATTTCACAAACGTGTTTAGTAATTTCAAAAGATATATTTTAAATATTCTAAATTTTATAATATGCGAAGTGAAAAACAACTTTGGTCACAATTTTCCTTTTGCTAGGACTGTGGATTTCCAAGGATTCATTACTTTTTTAGCATTTTCCTTTGATATGGTGATCTAAATGGTATATCCTCTGCACTCTCTGAAGGAAGAAGTTTCAAAGTTTATTCCTGGCCACAGTAACACTAATCACAACAGTATCATTTCAAAGCCTAAATGTCAGCTAATAGGAAAGGGAAAGTTTGTTGAATAGTTATTATTTACGTAGAACAGAAACCCCACAAAACTTTGAAGGTGGAATGGATTATTACAGTGTAACTGTTTCATTTCAAGCTGAGGAAACAGACTCAGAAGTAATCTCTAGTATTTACAAAGATGTGTATGTGTGTGTTTGTGTGTGTGTGTGTGTGTGTGAGCTTGTACAAGAGTCTGGTAACTAGCTGTAATCTCTCTCTACGTAAGGAAATGGCCTTAGAAGTACCACTTGAAATTTGGGCTTAATAAACGGGGAAATTTTCACAGAAATGAAGGTTATTAGATACTGAAATGGTATACAAAGAAAGCTTGTGTGTGTTTTATAAGGAGGAAGTTCGATTACTAGAGAGATCTGTCATGCTTAGAGTCCATGGATTTTTAACTATTTGGGCTTTAATCCTACCCAAAGGAGGAAAGACCAAATAAGCAAAAAGTTTATTTTTTATTTGCTTTTAAAAAATGATTTGCTTTTGTTCATGCAGTAAATCTTTATTGAATGACTAATGATTCAAATGTTGAGTCTGATCCGTGGTTTGAATACATGAACCAGACCAAGCTCTGTGGCTCAAGCCTGTAATCCCAACACTTTGGGAGGCTGAGGCAGTGGGGATCGCTTGAAGTCAGGAGTTTGAGATCAGCCTGGGCAACACAGCAAGACCCCCTCCAACCCATCCCGCCCCCCACCATCTCTACAAAAAATTTCAAAAATTAGCTGGGCATGGTGGCACACTCCTATAGTCCCAGCTACTCATGGGGCTGATGCAGGTTGAGGCAGGAGGTTCATGAGCCCAGGAGGTTGGAGCTGTAATGAGCTAGGATTCTGCCTCTGCACTCCTAGCTGGATGACAGAGCAAGACCCTGTCTCAAAAAAGAAAAAAAAAAAAAAAAGAATGCATGAACCAGACATGACAGTTCCTGGCCTCAAAGATCTTCCAAAGGAAATGATTTTTTTTTAACCACCAATGCTGCAGGAAAAAGCAACATATTTAAGTTATCCAATAACACCTATCCAATAATTGTAAATCATTATCATGACATGGTAGAGTTGTTTATATTTCTTTTCCTTTTAGGTGAAACACCATTCAAAGTCGTAGTCAAATCTCTTTCACCTAAAGAGTTGGTCCGGATACATGTCCCTAAACCTTTGGACAGGAATGATGGAACATTTTTGATGAGATATAGGATGTATGAAACTGTCGATGAAGGCCTGAAGATAGAGGTCCTTTATGGTGATGAACATGTGGCTCAGTCTCCCTATATTTTGAAAGGTAAGTGATTATTATATACTCCAGAGTCAGCCAGTGCGGCCTTTTTCATGTTTTCCTTCCCTAGGACCAGTGTACCATGAGTACTGTGAGTGTCCGGAAGATCCTCAGGCCTGGCAGAAGACTCTTTCTTGTCCAACCAAGGAACCACAGATTGCAAAAGATTTTGCTTCCTTTCCCAGCATCAATCTCCAGCAAATGCTAAAAGAAGTCCCCAAAAGGTTTGGGGATGAGAGAGGTGCCATTGTTCATTACACGATTCTCAATAACCATGTTTACCGGAGATCTTTAGGGAAATACACAGACTTCAAGATGTTCTCTGATGAGATTTTGTTATCATTGACAAGAAAGGTAGGAGAATGAATGAATTGATAATACAGTTTCAGCACTGATGTTTGTTTATATGTTTATTTAGGTCCTTCTCCCAGATTTAGAATTTTATGTTAATCTTGGAGATTGGCCCTTGGAGCATCGAAAAGTCAATGGAACCCCTAGCCCCATACCTATCATTTCATGGTGTGGCTCTCTGGATTCAAGAGATGTTGTCCTTCCAACGTATGACATCACCCACTCCATGCTTGAAGCCATGCGGGGTGTTACAAATGATCTCCTCTCTATTCAGGGAAATACAGGTATTCAGGGAAATGCAAGGCTAATTAATGAAATCCTAATTTTTTTATGGCTTCAAACTTGTAGGGCCTTCCTGGATCAATAAAACAGAGAGAGCTTTCTTCAGAGGTAGAGACAGCCGAGAGGAGAGGCTCCAGTTGGTACAGCTGTCCAAAGAAAATCCTCAGCTACTAGATGCAGGAATTACAGGATATTTCTTTTTCCAAGAGAAAGAAAAGGAGCTTGGAAAAGCCAAGTTGATGGGTTTCTTTGATTTCTTTAAGGTATGCATTTGAGTCTTCTTCTATGGATATGAAAGTTTGTTTATGTTTGTTTTTCATCTTCCAGTACAAGTATCAAGTAAATGTGGATGGGACCGTGGCTGCTTACAGATATCCATATCTCATGCTGGGCGACAGTCTGGTTTTAAAGCAGGACTCGCCATATTATGAACATTTCTACATGGCACTAGAACCTTGGAAGCATTATGTTCCAATTAAAAGAAATCTGAGTGATTTATTAGAGAAAGTTAAATGGGCTAAGGTATGCGTCCAGCAATTTTTATTTCTTTAAGCTTCATTCATTTTTATTTTTTTTAACCTTTCAGGAAAATGATGAAGAAGCCAAGAAGATTGCAAAAGAAGGACAGTTGATGGCTAGGGACCTACTACAGCCACACAGGCTTTACTGCTACTATTACCAAGTACTGCAGGTCAGTTCAGAGTGTCCGTCCACACTGCTGGGACCTTTCAGTTCCCTTTAAACCCACGTTTCAGAAATATGCCGAGCGCCAGTCCAGCAAACCCGAAGTACGTGATGGAATGGAACTTGTTCCTCAGCCAGAAGATAGCACAGCCATCTGCCAGTGCCACAGGAAAAAGCCTTCAAGAGAAGAACTTTGAGTCAGCCCAGAATCACACTCCTGTGTATCCCGGCTACACTTTAAGGAAAGATTGAATCTAAGCTGTGAAGGACAGTATAGAAGACTGCACCAAGTGGACTAGTTCTCCCGGTGGCTTTATATATGTAGATGGATATAGCAGTACTGGTTGAGTATCCCTCATCTGAAATGCTTAGGACCAGGAGTGTTTCAGGCTTCAGATTTTTTAAGATTTGGGAATATTTGCATGTACATAATGAGGTATCTTGGGGATGAGATCCAAGTCTAAACACAAAATTCATTTATATTTTATATATACCTTGTTCACATACCCTGAAGGTAATTTTATATAATATTTTTAATAATTTGTGCATGAAACAAAGTTTGTATACATTGAACTGTCAGAAAGCAAAGGTGTCACTATCTTAGCGACCCAAGTGGTGGTGTCAGCACTCAAAAAGTTTTGGATTTTGGGGTATTTCAGATTTTAGATTTTTGTATGAGGAATGTTCAACCTGTATTTGAACAAGCATTACCAAATATCATTGAATATTAATATCTTTTGCGTAAAAACTGCTATTATCAGCATCATAGTTTCTCTAAAAAGAAAACTTGGGGATCATAGCCGATAGAGAGACTTGCTAAAATATAAATCAGCCTCTGCAAAACTGTTTACATATTTATTGGTTTACATATTTTATTGGTTTATTTCTATCCCCTGTTCACTTTTTCTCTTCCACTTCCAATTATGAAGAGAAAATATTTGTTCAGGGTTGTCCCCCCGCCCCCCGTCACTGCATAATTTCTCCTCTTACAAGCTGCTTTTGGCTTTCATTAATAACAGCTTCCTTTTAGAAGGTCTGATAAGGATATTTAAGGAAGAAGAGAATGACTCTGTTATTAAAGGTGGCATGGAGACTGTGGAGGGAATATTTTTTAAAGCACTACTCATATCCTTTAAACTAAATTTTGCCAAAGCCCGAGACAACATTAAGGAGAAATTGTACCTTAAGTTAGTAATTCCAAATCTATCTGAGTTGTATACCCATCAAAGACAATACAGTTATTAACATAGATGAAGGTATGCTATAGGCATCATTCATTATCTCTATATTGAATAGGTGAAAGATAACTGTAGTCAGGTGAAAGGCATTCATTATTTTTAAGCTGAAAAGGGGATCCTTGAAAACACTGAAAACCTCTACAACAATCTTCAGGAAGCCTGCTATCTTGGGATTCACTAATAATAGGCCAAGAACAAAGGCAAGCATCCATTCCTCACTCCACCACTTTTCTATTTCAGTGGGTGTCGTTGCTACGATGAAGACTTTGGAAATTTCCTTTCTCTTTTAGGACAGGGTCAGGATTTAGGACTCATAGCCTGAAAGCTCATTACATACTCCTTGTAACCATCAGTCCAAGGTTCAGTTCACTAAAGTGCATGTTCTAAAACAAGAGCTATCCTCATTCCAAATTTTAAAATATGTACTCTGGCCGGTTGCAGTGGCTCACGCCTGTAATCCCAGCACTTTGGCAGGCCGAGATGGGCGGATCTTTTGAGGTCAGGAGTTTGAGACCAGCCTGGCCAACATGGTGAAACCCCGTCTCTACTAAAAATACAAAAATTAGCCAGGCATGGTGGCATTTGCCTGTAATCCCAGCTACTCGGGAGGCTGAGGCAGGAGAATCACTTGAACCTGGGAGGCAGAGGTTGCAGTGAGCTGAGATTACACCACTGCACTCCAGCCTGGGTGACAGAGTGAGACTCCATCTCAAAAACTGAAAATAAAAATAAAAATATGTATTCTCCTAACTGAAATATTTACTTAATCTGGAAAACAATGTAACTATTTTTAAAGTGGTTACATCTATTCTTGCTGAAGAACAATAAACAGAATTTTTTGACTAAGCATAACCAAATTTCAGAACAGTCTAATCAATGCCAAGTATCCAAGGCAAACTCTAATACCCATCCATTGTGCAAAACCACAAGCACGCAAGTATTAAATAAGAGCAAGCTGTCCTGAGCCCATACCTAATGAATTTGTGTCTTAAATATTGTACATTGTGTTTGAGGCTTGTCAAAACTGGGATTATGGCAAGAAAGGTTGCCTAACTCATACCTTTCTGCCTCAAATTCCAGGTGCTAAAGGCTAATGGCATTTTAAACATCTTACATTTTTAAAAATTTATATTGCCTCTGCCAAACAGGCCTAATAGTTAAAAGCAAGTTGAGACAAACCAGGCAGATTCAGTGTGTGGAACAGGAAGGATGTGCTTTAAAAAAAGGTGGAATCCCTCAAAAAATTCTATAGGGAGACAGCAGCCTTAATCTACATAATTCTTCATCTCGCCAATTCAGCCGCAGCCTTTAAAGAGTTAGTGTTAATGGCTTTCTGGTTTGAAAACAAAAATGCATCTATGTGGTTGAAAGTTTGGGAGGAGATTCACCAATATCTGAGGAGAAGATGGAGTGAAGGGAATTCTTACTTTTTGCTTTATACCTTTCTATAATATTTAGATTTTTTTTTACTGTAAGTATGGATCAAATTGCAAAATAAAGAAAAATGCCAACCTTAGAAAAGACAATAAATGCACAAAAGATATAAACAGGAACAGCAAATATTTATATTTTTTCCATTTTGCTCTTTTTAAATCTATGTTTAGAACTTTATATCTTGGGACTTATGTATATATATACCTTTTAAATAAAATAAATTTTCTAAATAAAAAGTTGAAAAAGATACCTTTTGTTTTTTAAGAAA